ACTGTTATGATGAGATGTGTTAAAAATAATTTTTTTTTTTTGAGATGGAGTTTCGCTCCTTGCCCAGGCTAGAGTGTAATAACTCGATGTCGGCTCACTGCAACCTCCACCTCCCAGGTTCAAGTGATTCTCCTGCCTCAGCCTCCTGAGTAGCTGGGATTACAGGCATGCGCCACCACGCCCGGCTAATTTTGTACTTTTAGTAGAGACAGGGTTTCTCCATGTTGGTCAGGCTGGTCTCAAACTCCCGACCTCAAGTGATCCGCCCGCCTTGGCCTTCCAAAGTGCTGGGATTACAGGTGTGAGCCACCGCGCCAGGCCAATGTTAAAGATAACTACAGCTTGGAATATCAAAACGGAAGTGGATGTATTTAGCTGATAATTTTAAAACAGAGCCAGAGTTAAATTAGGACCAGAAATGTAAATCTAAATCCATTCTCGTTGTGTCTATGTCCTCTTAAGAGTGAGTGCGGCCGGGCGCGGTGGCTCACGCCTGTAATCCCAGCACTTTGGGAGGCCAAGGCGGACGGATCACGAGGTCAGGAGATCGAGACCATCCTGGCAAAACACGGTGAAACCCCGTCTCTACTAAAAATACAACAAAATTAGCCGGGCGTGGTGGCGGGCGCCTGTAGTCCCAGCTACTCGGGAGGCTGAGGCAGGAGAATGGCGTGAACCCGGGAGGCGGAGCTTGCAGTGAGCGGAGATCGCGCCACTGCACTCCAGCCTGGGCGACAGAGTGAGACTCCGTCCCAAAAAAAAAAAAAAAAAAAAATAGTGAGTGCAAATGCTCTGAAAGTGAGCTCATTTAGCACTGCTAAATTTAGGATAGAGACAGGACAAAGAGGCGTCCAAGGACAGAAACAACTGCATTTAGGAGATAGACAGTAACAAATAAATCAGCATAATTAAATAAGAAGCCAGAGAGCTGGGGCAAAAACAACGAGGATAATTTTTTAGAAGCCCCTGGAAGGAAGAGTTTCAGTGGTACTTAGTGTGGAGTACTACCGAGAGTTCATGTACAATGAAGTCTGAGATGAGAATTCGATATGGAGGGCAAGTAGGGAATCTTTTAAGAATTTGATAGCACTGAATTTAACCAGCTATGACTTTTATATCTCTAGGTTCTTCTAGTCAATGAAAACCATCAGCCAATCACCAACAAAACTGTAGATGTTCATGTGAATACTAGATACTATTTCAGTGCAACTACTGATGAGCATGGTTTGGTGAACATTTCCATGGACACCACCAACTACATATCACCTTTTCTCACAGTTTCAGTAAGTGGAAAGGGGCATCTGGGACCAAAAATACAATAATGAATATATTTCCTTCTGCCTTCAGATCAAAGCAAGAGGAAAAATCTCCCAATCAGGAATCCATGTGTTATCCATTGAACAAGGAAACAGTAAATGTTTTCAAGATTTCCTTTTTCTTTCCTCTGAACTTGTTCTTCTTTTTAAATTCTCCAGTGAAAGGGGTGTTTTCCTTCTCCTTTCGAGTGGAATCAGACTCTGCTCCTAGTGCTCATCTGCTTGTTTACACTGTTTTACCTAATGGAGAAATTGTTGCAGACACTGACAAGCTTGAGATTGAAAACTGTTTTGCCAACAAGGTGGGTTGTTTTGTTTAAGACTAGTCCTTTTAAAATGGCTGCTTTAATCATATCCTCTTTACAGGTAAATTTGAGATTCTCCTCAGCTCAGAGCCTGCCAGCCTCAAACACCCGCCTGAAGGTGAGAGCCACCCCCCTCTCCCTTTGTGCCCTCCGTGCTGTAGACCAGAGTGTGCTGCTAATGAAGCCTGAAGCTGAGCTCTCACCTAAATCTGTGAGTCACGTTCCAACCTTGGAGATCATGAAAAGAGATTTCCTTTGTTCTCTCCATGTTGCAGGTCTATAACTTGCTACCAGTAAAGAGTCCATTTACCTTTAGAGCTGGAGGTCCTGCGGATGAATATGATGAAGAGTGCAACAACGCAAAAGACACAACTCACAGCGGAATCACTTCCACACCGAAGCAAGTCCTGGAGGGGGATGACATTTACAGTATCTTCACGGTAATTTTTTTTCCCCAAAAACATAACAAAAAGGAGGTAAAGGTGTGATTTATTTGTCTGACAGAATAGAAGAAAAATGGTGCTTTATTGGGTTGGTTTAAGATGAAAACCTGTTTTTCTAAGTATTGGATCTTGAGACTGCAGCAACTTCTTGGTAAGTTAGCCCCAAATAATACTTTTTCCTCAAATAGAGGATTTTTAAGCAATTATTATTTTCTCTTTGACATCAAAATCAACTAACTTTTTGTTTTTGCTTTTAATAGTCTTGCCATTTTAGATCTTCCTTGTCCATGATGGAGTCAATACCTGAATTAGTCAGAATTAGATTCAATGGCAGTAACAAACAAACTCCCACATCTCAGCGGGTAAGCACCTAACGGTTTGGTTTTTGCTCACACAAAATCTACTTGTGAGTTCAGACACTCTCCAGAACAGCCCCGTGCCAAACAGTGAGTCAGAGAGAACCAGTCTGCTTTCCTCTGGTGACTCTGCCATCGCCAACGTGGCTTTCAAGGTCATACCCATGGGGAAGGAGGTTGCACTTGACTCTTAAAGCCAGGAGTGGGAATGGTATACATCACTTCCGCCCATGTTCCTGCCCTGAATGCAAAGGAGGCTGAGAAATGGGAAGGCTCATGTGGATATTAACTGTCTCTGTCATATCTTCTTATGGAAAGAGAAGGGATTTATGTAATATTGAGCAAAAGAGAGTAATGCAACTTTTGGCAGATACGCTACCTCTGCATAGTCTCTTTGTGTGTTTCAAGTATACCTGGAAATCAGGAAATGTTGCAAAAGGCCTAACTCAAAATTCTTTTCTACTGCCATCAGGCCTAGAGAAATTTTTCTCTGCATGCTTGAATGTCTACCAAATTTACTTTTTAATAAAAAATGAGGATGGCAGTAAAAAGTGTTAAAAAAAAAAAAAGAATAAACACATTTTAATACAGCAGATTCACTGCCTGGGAAGGCAAGGAGTAATGTTCTAATTGAAAACAAAGGAGTCATTAAGGATATTTCCTCACCAGAAAAAAAAAAAAAATCCTGTATAGTGAAAAAAGAACACTGTTTTAAGAACAAAGGGACAATTTTTCATCACACTCCTATCTGCTATGACTATGTGACTTTGGAAATTTGCAGACTCACTTAACCTTTTAGAGGCTCAGTTTCTTTAAATCTGAAGTCAGAATGACAACACCAAACTCACTGAGGTATT